TGGGAATTTTGGGGAAGGAAAGGGATGGAAAAGCGAAAGGGTGGGAAGGGGCTGGTTTCCTGCTGCTTCTGCTATATAAGAACAGCATCTAGCAGGAAGGTTGTCCCGTGGGCCCATACTAGCCACCTTACAAAGCAGCGTCTGCAGTGGCTGACGCCTGTAATCCCAGCACTTTGGGAGGCTGAGGCCGGTGGATCTACCTGAGGTCAGGAGTTCAAGACCAGCCTGGCCAACATGGTGAAACACCATCTCTACTAATAATACCAAAAAATTAGCAGGGCATGGTGGCGGGCGCCTGTAATCCCAGCTACTCAGGAGGCTGAGGCAGGAGAATCGCTTGAAACTGGGAGGCGGAGGTTGTAGTGAGCCGAGATCGCGCCATTACACTCCAGCCTGGGCAACAGAGCGAAACTCCGTCTCAAAAAGAAGAAAAAAAAGGAAAGAAAAAAGAAAGCGGCGTGCGGGGCAGGGGGTTGGAGCTCTTTCTGGGCTCAGTGTCCCCAGGTGACGGAACACATGCCACGTGCTTGGTGCGCTGCGAGCTCAGCTCCTGGAGCTTCTGTTGCTGCTGTGGCCGCAAGGCCTGGACCCTCGCGGGGAGATTCAGACCCACACTTAGCTCCAGAGCTTGGGGGTTGTCGTTAAGCCCTTCCTTTCCATCAGAGGCTGATGAATCCCCAAACTCCTGGGCTGAGTTCGACTCTCCGACAACTCCTCAGAGGCGGATGTTTGGGGCCACTGGAATAAGCCCAGCACCAGCTGGGGTGTGGACAGCCTCGGGGGCCAGGCCAACTCTCCCGGACGGGTGCGGACGGCAGGGGCGGGGCCGGGCTGTAGGCGGTGGGAGGGGTGGGGCCGGGCGAGAAGGGGCTGGGCGGGCTGCCGTCGGGCGGGGCTGCGCGGGGAAGGGCGGGGCTGCGCGGGGGGCGGGGCTGCGTGGGGGAGGGCGGGGCCGGGCTGTTGTGGGTGGGCGGGGCGCACCGGGGAAAGTTCCGGGAAGGGCGGCAGCCGGCGGGGCCCGGGCGCGGAAGTTGCCGGCGGCCGCGCGGCCTCCCGGGCGGGCCTACAGCCATGTCCCGGGACCCGGGGTCGGGCGGCTGGGAGGAGGCCCCGCGCGCAGCTGCCGCGCTCTGCACCCTGTACCACGAGGCCGGACAGCGGCTGCGCCGCCTGCAGGACCAGCTCGCTGCCCGCGACGCCCTCATCGCTCGCCTCCGCGCCCGCCTGGCCGCGCTGGAGGGGGACGCCGCGCCGTCCCTAGTGGACGCGCTGCTGGAGCAGGTTGCGCGCTTCCGGGAGCAGCTGCGAAGGCAGGAGGGCGGCGCCGCCGAGGCCCAGATGCGCCAGGTACGAGGGCGGGTACCAGAGGAGCTGCGGGAGCGAGAGTGCGTGTGGCGGCCGCCGGGTCCTGGGTGGGTGAGCGAGCGGGCCCCGGGTCCTGAGGCAGTAAACTGTGCTTTTAAATCTTCCACTTAGGAAATTGAGAGGCTGACTGAGCGACTAGAAGAAAAAGAGAGGGAGATGCAGCAGCTGCTGAGCCAGCCCCAACACGAGCGAGAGAAGGAAGTCGTCCTGCTACGGAGGAGCATGGCAGAAGGGGAGCGCGCCCGGGCCGCCAGTGACGTCCTGTGCCGCTCCTTGGCCAACGAGACCCATCAGCTGCGGAGGACGCTGACCGCCACCGCCCACATGTGTCAGCATCTGGCCAAGTGTCTGGATGAACGACAGCATGCACAAAGGAATGTGGGGGAGAGAAGTCCTGACCAGGTAGGCCACAGTGTAAGCAGAGTGTGGGGAAGGAGTGTCTTCTCTCTGTCCCTTCCTCATGCAGTCGGAACACACAGATGGGCACACCTCTGTCCAGAGTGTTATTGAGAAGTTGCAGGAAGAAAATCGACTGTTAAAACAGAAGGTGACTCACGTGAGTGTCTTTCACATTTCGTTTGAGAAGAATCACCGTGAGCTTTCCGGCTCCACCTCTTCAGGTTGAAGACCTCAATGCCAAGTGGCAGCGCTACAACGCCAGCAGGGACGAATACGTGAGGGGGCTCCATGCGCAGCTCAGGGGGCTGCAGATCCCCCACGAGCCCGAGCTGATGAGGAAGGAGATCTCCCGGCTCAACAGACAGTTGGAAGAGAAAATAAATGACTGTGCCGAAGTGAAGCAGGAGCTGGCGGCCTCCAGGACGGCCCGGGATGCTGCGTTGGAGCGGGTGCAGATGCTGGAACAGCAGGTGTCTGTCCCTCGGGCTCCGGACGGCACTGATGAGCAGAAATGTGTGTCTCGCCTCTCTTCAGATTCTCGCTTACAAGGATGACTTCATGTCAGAAAGGGCCGATCGGGAACGGGCTCAAAGTAGGATTCAAGAACTGGAGGAAAAGGTCGCCTCTTTGCTGCACCAGGTGTCCTGGAGACAGGTAGAGTATGAGGGCGTTTTTCTTCCTGCTTACCCACGTATATACACCCTTGCCTTTTCTCCAGGATTCTCGAGAGCCAGACGCCGGCCGGATTCACGCTGGGAGCAAAACTGCCAAGTATTTGGCCGCCGACGCATTAGAGCTTATGGTGCCTGGTGGCTGGAGGCCTGGGACTGGGTCCCAGCAGCCAGAACCCCCTGCAGAGGGCGGGCATCCTGGCGCGGCCCAGAGAGGCCAGGGGGACCTTCAGTGCCCTCACTGCCTGCAGTGCTTCAGTGACGAGCAAGGGGAAGAGCTCCTCAGGCATGTGGCTGAGTGCTGCCAGTGACCGAGACTCACCCGTGCCCTTGCGGCCTCCTGGCCCGGTGCAGCTGCCCTCAGGGACAGGGTGGGTGCTCTCAGATGCCATGGGTTGAGCTCTACTGAGAGCCAAGGCCCCTAGAATAGTTGCGGGGCACTCTGATCGTTCACTTTGGTCCCTTTGGCTATGGAACAGGCTGGGTCACAGGGAACTGCCAGTGAGGCTGGAGGCTGGAGGTGGAGATGGGGTCAGGAACATCTGGCAGAGGGAGGTCCCAGTCTGTGTCTCCATCAGGCTTAAGCCAGAGCTATCTGGTGCTGGTGTGCCAGCCCCTCCCCCAGCCTGCCTAGAAAGGGGTGGCTGCCTGAGGGAGTCACTTGTATGGTCCCCAGGGTGGGAGCCCCATCCTGTTCTATGGAATAAAGCGTCGCCTCTCTGCCTCGAACCAGTCAAATGGAGTATTGCGGCTGCACGTCACACTAGGGTGGCCACCCCCGCCATTGCGAGCCACATGTCTGCACTGAGAAACTGCATTTCAGTAGCATTTGTCATCCAGCCGGAAGTTAAAGCACACTTACTTTATTCACCTATTTTTATAATAAACGTTCTTGCTGCTGTGACTGCTCTGAGAATTTGTGTTGGAAGCTGGGGTGCAGGGACTGAACAGT